ACCTGTGGCATACCTGACTAAGGAAATTGATGTAGTGGCAAAGGGTTGACCTCATTGTTTACGGGTAGTGGTGGCAGTAGCAGTCTTAGTATCTGAAGCAGTTAAAATAATACAGGGAAGAGATCTTACTGTGTGGACATCTCATGATGTGAATGGCATACTCACTGCTAAAGGAGACTTGTGGCTGTCAGACAACTGTTTACTTAAATGTCAGGCTCTATTACTTGAAGGGCCAGTGCTGCGACTGTGCACTTGTGCAACTCTTAACCCAGCCACATTTCTTCCAGACAATGAAGAAAAGATAAAACATAACTGTCAACAAGTAATTTCTCAAACCTATGCCACTCGAGGGGACCTTTTAGAGGTTCCTTTGACTGATCCCGACCTCAACTTGTATACTGATGGAAGTTCCTTTGTAGAAAAAGGACTTCGAAAAGTGGGGTATGCAGTGGTCAGTGATAATGGAATACTTGAAAGTAATCCCCTCACTCCAGGAACTAGTGCTCAGCTAGCAGAACTAATAGCCCTCACTTGGGCACTAGAATTAGGAGAAGAAAAAAGGGCAAATATATATACAGACTCTAAATATGCTTACCTAGTCCTCCATGCCCATGCAGCAATATGGAAAGAAAGGGAATTCCTAACTTCTGAGAGAACACCTATCAAACATCAGGAAGCCATTAGGAAATTATTATTGGCTGTACAGAAACCTAAAGAGGTGGCAGTCTTACACTGCCGGGGTCATCAGAAAGGAAAGGAAAGGGAAATAGAAGAGAACTGCCAAGCAGATATTGAAGCCAAAAGAGCTGCAAGGCAGGACCCTCCATTAGAAATGCTTATAAAACAACCCCTAGTATAGGGTAATCCCCTCCGGGAAACCAAGCCCCAGTACTCAGCAGGAGAAACAGAATGGGGAACCTCACGAGGACAGTTTTCTCCCCTCGGGACGGCTAGCCACTGAAGAAGGGAAAATACTTTTGCCTGCAACTATCCAATGGAAATTACTTAAAACCCTTCATCAAACCTTTCACTTAGGCATCGATAGCACCCATCAGATGGCCAAATCATTATTTACTGGACCAGGCCTTTTCAAAACTATCAAGCAGATAGTCAGGGCCTGTGAAGTGTGCCAGAGAAATAATCCCCTGCCTTATCGCCAAGCTCCTTCAGGAGAACAAAGAACAGGCCATTACCCTGGAGAAGACTGGCAACTGATTTTACCCACAAGCCCAAACCTCAGGGATTTCAGTATCTACTAGTCTGGGTAGATACTTTCACGGGTTGGGCAGAGGCCTTCCCCTGTAGGACAGAAAAGGCCCAAGAGGTAATAAAGGCACTAGTTCATGAAATAATTCCCAGATTCGGACTTCCCCGAGGCTTACAGAGTGACAATAGCCCTGCTTTCCAGGCCACAGTAACCCAGGGAGTATCCCAGGCGTTAGGTATACGATATCACTTACACTGCGCCTGAAGGCCACAGTCCTCAGGGAAGGTCGAGAAAATGAATGAAACACTCAAAGGACATCTAAAAAAGCAAACCCAGGAAACCCACCTCACATGGCCTGCTCTGTTGCCTATAGCCTTAAAAAGAATCTGCAACTTTCCCCAAAAAGCAGGACTTAGCCCATACGAAATGCTGTATGGAAGGCCCTTCATAACCAATGACCTTGTGCTTGACCCAAGACAGCCAACTTAGTTGCAGACATCACCTCCTTAGCCAAATATCAACAAGTTCTTAAAACATTACAAGGAACCTATCCCTGAGAAGAGGGAAAAGAACTATTCCACCCTTGTGACATGGTATTAGTCAAGTCCCTTCCCTCTAATTCCCCATCCCTAGATACATCCTGGGAAGGACCCTACCCAGTCATTTTATCTACCCCAACTGCGGTTAAAGTGGCTGGAGTGGAGTCTTGGATACATCACACTTGAGTCAAATCCTGGATACTGCCAAAGGAACCTGAAAATCCAGGAGACAACGCTAGCTATTCCTGTGAACCTCTAGAGGATTTGCGCCTGCTCTTCAAACAACAACCAGGAGGAAAGTAACTAAAATCATAAATCCCCATGGCCCTCCCTTATCATATTTTTCTCTTTACTGTTCTTTTACCCTCTTTCACTCTCACTGCACCCCCTCCATGCCGCTGTATGACCAGTAGCTCCCCTTACCAAGAGTTTCTATGGAGAATGCAGCGTCCCGGAAATATTGATGCCCCATCGTATAGGAGTCTTTCTAAGGGAACCCCCACCTTCACTGCCCACACCCATATGCCCCGCAACTGCTATCACTCTGCCACTCTTTGCATGCATGCAAATACTCATTATTGGACAGGAAAAATGATTAATCCTAGTTGTCCTGGAGGACTTGGAGTCACTGTCTGTTGGACTTACTTCACCCAAACTGGTATGTCTGATGGGGGTGGAGTTCAAGATCAGGCAAGAGAAAAACATGTAAAAGAAGTAATCTCCCAACTCACCCGGGTACATGGCACCTCTAGCCCCTACAAAGGACTAGATCTCTCAAAACTACATGAAACCCTCCGTACCCATACTCGCCTGGTAAGCCTATTTAATACCACCCTCACTGGGCTCCATGAGGTCTCGGCCCAAAACCCTACTAACTGTTGGATATGCCTCCCCCTGAACTTCAGGCCATATGTTTCAATCCCTGTACCTGAACAATGGAACAACTTCAGCACAGAAATAAACACCACTTCCGTTTTAGTAGGACCTCTTGTTTCCAATCTGGAAATAACCCATACCTCAAACCTCACCTGTGTAAAATTTAGCAATACTACATACACAACCAACTCCCAATGCATCAGGTGGGTAACTCCTCCCACACAAATAGTCTGCCTACCCTCAGGAATATTTTTTGTCTGTGGTACCTCAGCCTATCGTTGTTTGAATGGCTCTTCAGAATCTATGTGCTTCCTCTCATTCTTAGTGCCCCCTATGACCATCTACACTGAACAAGATTTATACAGTTATGTCATATCTAAGCCCCGCAACAAAAGAGTACCCATTCTTCCTTTTGTTATAGGAGCAGGAGTGCTAGGTGCACTAGGTACTGGCATTGGCGGTATCACAACCTCTACTCAGTTCTACTACAAACTATCTCAAGAACTAAATGGGGACATGGAACGGGTCGCCGACTCCCTGGTCACCTTGCAAGATCAACTTAACTCCCTAGCAGCAGTAGTCCTTCAAAATCGAAGAGCTTTAGACTTGCTAACCGCTGAAAGAGGGGGAACCTGTTTATTTTTAGGGGAAGAATGCTGTTATTATGTTAATCAATCCGGAATCGTCACTGAGAAAGTTAAAGAAATTCGAGATCGAATACAACGTAGAGCAGAGGAGCTTCGAAACACTGGACCCTGGGGCCTCCTCAGCCAATGGATGCCCTGGATTCTCCCCTTCTTAGGACCTCTAGCAGCTATAATATTGCTACTCCTCTTTGGACCCTGTATCTTTAACCTCCTTGTTAACTTTGTCTCTTCCAGAATCGAAGCTGTAAAACTACAAATGGAGCCCAAGATGCAGTCCAAGACTAAGATCTACCGCAGACCCCTGGACCGGCCTGCTAGCCCACGATCTGATGTTAATGACATCAAAGGCACCCCTCCTGAGGAAATCTCAGCTGCACAACCTCTACTACGCCCCAATTCAGCAGGAAGCAGTTAGAGCGGTCGTCGGCCAACCTCCCCAACAGCACTTAGGTTTTCCTGTTGAGATGGGGGACTGAGAGACAGGACTAGCTGGATTTCCTAGGCTGACTAAGAATCCCTAAGCCTAGCTGGGAAGGTGACCACATCCACCTTTAAACACGGGGCTTGCAACTTAGCTCACACCTGACCAATCAGAGAGCTCACTAAAATGCTAATTAGGCAAAGACAGGAGGTAAAGAAATAGCCAATCATCTATTGCCTGAGAGCACAGCAGGAGGGACAATGATCGGGATATAAACCCAAGTCTTCGAGCCGGCAACGGCAACCCCCTTTGGGTCCCCTCCCTTTGTATGGGAGCTCTGTTTTCATGCTATTTCACTCTATTAAATCTTGCAACTGCACTCTTCTGGTCCATGTTTCTTACGGCTTGAGC